GCCTATGCCCTCACTGTAAGGAAATGAAGCTACTGTTGTATATCTTGGGAAGCACTTGGATTAATTGTTATACAGTTTTGTTGAAGAAGACCCCTAGGGTAAGTAGCCATAACTGCACACTAAATTTAAAATTGTTAATGAGTTTCTCAAAAAAAATGTTAAGGTTGTTAGCTGGTATAGTATATATCTTGCCTGTTTTCCAAGGACTTCTTTGGGCAGTACCTTGTCTGTGCTGGCAAGCAACTGAGACTTAATGAAAGAGTATTGGAGATATGAATGAATTGATGCTGTATACTCTCAGAGTGCCAAACATATACCAATGGACAAGAAGGTGAGGCAGAGAGCAGACAGGCATTAGTGACAAGCAAAGATATGCAGAATTTCATTCTCAGCAAATCAAAAGTCCTCAACCTGGTTGGAAGAATATTGGCACTGAATGGTATCAATAAGGTTGCTAGAGAGGGTTAGAGGTGCACAATGTGCTTCCATAACATTTTATACTTCTCCAATCTTAGCACTAATCAAACATGGTTGAATACTTTGTTTACTATAACTCTTACAGAGTTATAAGATCTGTGAAGACAGGGACAGGGACAATACCCATCTCTGTCTGGTTCATAGGTGGTATGTAATAGATATTTTTAAAAATAAGTGAGTTAATGAATGAGGGTGAGAATGAAGGCACAGAGGTATTAGGGGGAGGTGGGCCCCAGAGAATGGTGCCAAGGTCCAGTGGGGTGACTGGGATCAGCTCAGGCCTGACGCTGGCCACTCCCACCTAGCTCCTTTCTTTCTAATCTGTTCTCATTCTCCTTGGGAAGGATTGAGGTCTCTGGAAAACAGCCAAACAACTGTTATGGGAACAGCAAGCCCAAATAAAGCCAAGCATCAGGGGGATCTGAGAGCTGAAAGCAACTTCTGTTCCCCCTCCCTCAGCTGAAGGGGTGGGGAAGGGCTCCCAAAGCCATAACTCCTTTTAAGGGATTTAGAAGGCATAAAAAGGCCCCTGGCTGAGAACTTCCTTCTTCATTCTGCAGTTGGTGCCAGAACTCTGGATCCTGAACTGGAAGAAAATGTCTATCCAGTAAGTATCTCTGGGAGACTTTTTTAAAACACTGGGCTTCTTCCTTATTCTTCCACCATTTCAGGGTTGAGCATCCTGCTGGTGGTTACAAGAAACTGTTTGAAACTGTGGAGGAACTGTCCTCGCCGCTCACAGCTCATGTAACAGGTTGGTCTCGCCCATCTTGAAGCCATCCTCTTAGAAGCAATGTTCTGTCTCCCCTTCATCACAGGCAGGATCCCCCTCTGGCTCACCGGCAGTCTCCTTCGATGTGGGCCAGGACTCTTTGAAGTTGGATCTGAGCCATTTTACCACCTGTTTGATGGGCAAGCCCTCCTGCACAAGTTTGACTTTAAAGAAGGACATGTCACATACCACAGAAGGTAAAGCAGCACTCCATGCCACTCCTCCTCCTTATACTCTTCCCTATGTTTCAATGTCCTTCAGGTTCATCCGCACTGATGCTTACGTACGGGCAATGACTGAGAAAAGGATCGTCATAACAGAATTTGGCACCTGTGCTTTCCCAGATCCCTGCAAGAATATATTTTCCAGGTTACTGAACCCAAACTGAATGTTACTCAAGATACTGGACTGAAAAATTCATTTGTTTCTACAGGTTTTTTTCTTACTTTCGAGGAGTAGAGGTTACTGACAATGCCCTTGTTAATGTCTACCCAGTGGGGGAAGATTACTACGCTTGCACAGAGACCAACTTTATTACAAAGATTAATCCAGAGACCTTGGAGACAATTAAGCAGGTGGGACACAGTGCTAGGTGATGTTCAGGAATTTAGAATTTGGAACTTAAAATTAATTCAACATAAATTATTCATGCTGCGAATGTATGATTCTAACTTGATGAGGACACACAGAATGACCATTCCAAGCTCCAAATGGACTGCACTGATTGCCTCTGTCTATGATGCTTTCCTGCAATTGGTGTAATTTGGTGAAAAGAACATGAGAGCCACATTAAGTTTCAAATCCTAGCATTGTCAACAATGACTAGCTATTTGACATAGGACAAACATTGTTTCTTCATCTCTAAAATTTTAAACACTTACATGGATTGGAGAGAACCCATATAAAATGCCTAACATATTCATTCATTCATTCATGACACAAATACTTATCAAGTGCTTTCCATATTCAGAATTTATGCTAGATGCAAGGGATAGATCAATGAGTAGGGTAACATGGTCCCTGCCTTTCATAGCTTTTATAAGCTAGCATGAACCTGGTAAATACTGGGTGCTCAAAAAATTATAGCTACTGATACTGAAAATCATGCTATTTATGGTTCTAGGCAAGTATGTTGCACTAATTTGCCCCTTCTTATAGATACTTCTTATTAGAAATAAAGCTATATCTTGAATGAAATAGCATAGAACAAAATTTCAGCAATATTTGGAAGTGACAAATTTTATGGAGAACTTAGGGAATCTCAATGCAGCAGTCCTTAGATACACATTTTGAACCAATATTTACTAAGATACACCTATTTACAAGGCATTGTTCTTGTCTTCAGGTGACTTAATGTCTAGGTGGAGAAATCAAATATGTAACTGTAATAGGACAAAGAATATGACGAGTCTTTTAAGAAGGAAAATCTTTTAAGAAAGCATAAATACGAAAGGAATTACTTCTGGAAGTAGTTGGCAATGCAAGGTGGGACAGGTGAAAGAAGGCTTAAAGGGAAAGGCTTTGGGCTGGAAGTTAAAAGAGAGGGATGATTTCAGTGAATTTAGAGAAAGGATATGCTAGATGGAGGGGGTAAAGCGATCAAAAGCATGGAGGTAGAAGGTGTTCATGAAAACTGGAGAATAATCTCCTTGGACTAGACTTGCAGCATTTCTCAGTGGAGGTATTAGTATGACATTAGGCAGGGGGTGACTCATCATCATGGAGACGTCCCACACATGGGAGAGGTTTGGCATCCCTGGCCTCATCCACTAAACACCAGTCATGTTTTCAATCATTATACAAACCCAAAACGCTCCTGACATTTCCGTATCTTCCCCTAGGGGGCAATAACACTCCCAGTTGAGAACTAGTTGCCTAGAGTAGTTAATGTCAAGGGGAATATTGAGACACAGGGTAGGATGAAATTAAAAGCTTGAATAATTGGCTATACATTTGGAATATGTTGTTTAGCTAATGGGAAGCTACTGAAAGTTTTTGCTCAAAGAAGTAGTATGAGTAGGGCTATATTTTCAGATGTTTATTTGGGGAGCCATGTGTGGGCTGTACGGGAAGGCAAAAGAGATACAGTATAGCTGGGAGACCAAGAGGTGAAACTAAAAGCCAGAACCACAAATGCAGTACTGGTAAAAATAAGAAGAAAAAAAATAGTCTCAACATTGAGTCTCAATAGCACAAGCTGATCTATAATTCTCAACAGACTATTTACTATGTCTTAACATACACTCCCCATAGCTCTTTCTTGTTTATGTTGTGTGTGTGTAACCATATACAAGTGTGTGTGTAGCTCCTTTAGAGAAGAACAAAAGCTGAGTTTCTAAATCATTCATTTGACTTTGATAGGGAATCTGTATTACAATTACATGATATTTTAATTAGAAATATAGAAGCTATGGTATGGCTGCAGAATAGACTTTATTAGGAGTCAGGTTCCACTGTTACTAGCACTGTAAAATGTAATTTTAAAAATGTGAAATTTTTGATTGTTTACTGTTATTAACCAGTGCCTTTGCCTCCAGCCTGATTCCCTTAAATACAATTTATTTAAGGCAGCAGTAGCAATTTTTTAAAATATAAATATGAAAGTATTACTCCACCTAGGGAATCCATAACTTCCCAAATAAAGTCCAAGCGAAGGTCTTTGTGGCTGGCCCACTCTTATTTCGCCTCCT